TAGCTCTCAGTGGCCTGCAGAATAAAACCCCAAATCCTTAACATGTCCCAGTTTGGTATTTTCCTACGCTTGGCCCTACCCGGGCCACCCCTTTCCAGGCTCTTTAATGGCGGAGCCTAGCTCTTTTCTGCCATGTGGCCTTACAGACTGGTTCCTGGGACAAGAATTGGCTACTTCTCCCTACCCAAGCTTTCGTTCGTTTTTTTATTCCTGGCCCCCACCACCTCCCCCCCATTTCTCTGCTCTCCTGTTAATTCCTTTGGAGCGATTACTATTTGTGAGTAGACATCCATTCGCGTGCATTCAGATCTATTATCCAAAAGACAGACGCTTATCCGTCTAGGTAGTCAGGCTCCAAGAGAGGAGCCCAGTCGGTCTGACTCCCGCAAACTCCCGGCACCGTGTCAGCCACATAGTAGGCGTCTACTGGAGACTTTGTTTAGATCAGTTAGTCAACGCAGGCAGCAGCTGAATCAGGAGAGAGTCCCCAACGCAAAGAAAGGGGCTCCTGAGACCCTTCGGGGCGCCGAGGCCCAGGTTTCGTCTCCCTCTGCTGCAGCAATGCCGTCGACTCAAAGGGGCTCGGGGCTGGGGAACTGGTTCTGGCAAACAGCACAACCTCGCCCGAATCCTGGTCCGCAGTAACTCGATCTTTCCCTTAGGCGGCGCTTCGGAGGGAAGGCGCCTAGTTCAGCGCGAGGCATCACGGGATTTGTAGTCTCCGTGGGCATATACCCACCGCGCTTGCGCACCGGTGAGGCGCGCACCGCCCCGCTCCACGCCCCTATCAGGATTCGGGTCCTCGTGAGGAGCAGTCCAGGCGACAGCGTTCCAACCTAATACGCCTCTCTCGCCCGCCGGGGACAAGACGGGCTGGGGAAAGAATCTGCTCTTCGGAGGCTATCGCAGTGCCTTGGAAGGCGGCAGGAATCCGCACACACCCGCCCCGGAAGTGAGCCGCTTCTGGCGCGGGGCATTGTGGGGGGCGTAGTCTCTTTCTCAGGCGGTCCTTCGCGGCGTCCCCGGGGCCCACTCCCGAGCGCAGGCGGGCAGCCAGGCGGGCGGCGCGGCGCGGGCCGGCAGGAAGCGTATTCTGGGCACGGGGCGCCGGGCGGGCCGGCTGCGCCGAGCGGCAGTGGTGGGATACCACCCAAGGCCTCGCGCGGCGCCGCCCGTCGAGGGGCGGGCGGCGGCGTAGCCACTGGGCCGTCGAAGAGCGCAGGAGGCCGGTGGGCCGGGCCGGGCCGCGCGGCGCAGCCATGCCTGGCTTTACGTGCTGCGTGCCAGGCTGCTACAACAACTCGCACCGGGACAAGGCGCTGCACTTCTACACGTTTCCAAAGGACGCTGAGTTGCGGCGCCTCTGGCTCAAGAACGTGTCGCGTGCCGGCGTCAGTGGGTGCTTCTCCACCTTCCAGCCCACCACAGGCCACCGTCTCTGCAGCGTTCACTTCCAGGGCGGCCGCAAGACCTACACGGTACGCGTCCCCACCATCTTCCCGCTGCGCGGCGTCAATGAGCGCAAAGTAGCGCGCAGACCCGCTGGGGCCGCGGCCGCCCGCCGCAGGCAGCAGCAGCAACAGCAGCAGCAGCAGCAACAGCAGCAACAGCAGCAGCAGCAGCAACAGCAGCAGCAGCAGCAGCAGCAGCAGCAGTCCTCACCCTCTGCCTCCACTGCCCAGACTGCCCAGCTGCAGCCGAACCTGGTATCTGCTTCCGCGGCCGTGCTTCTCACCCTTCAGGCCACTGTAGACAGCAGTCAGGCTCCGGGATCCGTACAGCCGGCGCCCATCACTCCCACTGGAGAAGACGTGAAGCCCATCGATCTCACAGTGCAAGTGGAGTTTGCAGCCGCAGAGGGCGCAGCCGCTGCGGCCGCCGCGTCGGAGTTACAGGCTGCTACCGCAGGGCTGGAGGCTGCCGAGTGCCCTATGGGCCCCCAGTTGGTGGTGGTAGGGGAAGAGGGCTTCCCTGATACTGGCTCCGACCATTCGTACTCCTTGTCGTCAGGCACCACGGAGGAGGAGCTCCTGCGCAAGCTGAATGAGCAGCGGGACATCCTGGCTCTGATGGAAGTGAAGATGAAAGAGATGAAAGGCAGCATTCGCCACCTGCGTCTCACTGAGGCCAAGCTGCGCGAAGAACTGCGTGAGAAGGATCGGCTGCTTGCCATGGCTGTCATCCGCAAGAAGCACGGAATGTGAACTGGTGCCCCGGCAGCCTGCTGGACTCCCAGACCCCATCCAGCCAGGGGACCGCAGGCCATTGTTGAACTCCTCTATACTCCTGGGCACTGGTTGACAGTACTGAGGCTTAAGGCAGCTGGACTCTCTTGCTGGTGACCTGGCATCCTCAATTGTTTCCTCCTGAAGTGGAAGCTGGGGCCTTAGACTCTGCCCTGGTGACACCAGCAATTATGACTTTGTCTACCCTTCCTCCCCAGTTATTGTTGCAGATTCTGGTTAAGCAGAGGCTTCAGAACCACTGAACTTGAAACTTACCCTCTAGGGATGCAGGTGGGATGTCCAGGGACTATAGGTTTGGGAAAACCATACCTTAAGGTTGGTCAGCAGTCAGACAACTCTAATGTGTGTAGTGATAAGAGATTCAAGTAACATCAGTTCTCCTCCTTTTCATGCTTTTCCTTCCCAGGTGCAGCCTGTGATTCTGATGGGGACTGGTAAATCTGTGCCTCTGCCTCCTAGGACTTATTTTCCCAGGAGGCCATTTACAAGGGGATCTGGATGACCTGCTGATGGAGATCCAGCTTGCCAGGGACTTAGGTTTATCCTGTTTTGTTTGCTACTGGTTACAAATTCTATTTTCTGTACAATTAGTCAGACTAAAGTTTTCACTGTGTTTGTTTGGCAAAACAAATTAAACAAAAAGTAAGGTTTTTATTTGGGTCTCGCCATTTTATTTTTACAAAAAC